TTAATGGTATGTGCTTTGGTTTTAGCAATCTTTTAAAAACACAAAACAGGGTCAACCTCCTCGGAAAAGCCAGTCAGAGACTATCTAATGCCCTCAGAGCAAAGTCCAAACTCTGTTGGGGGTGGGGGAGTTGTAGGCCTTGTCTACTTCTTCATCCTCATGTGCCCTCATTTGTTCCCTCTTCCCCACCTCACCCCACCCCACCTGGACAGCCCAGCAGCGCAGACTAGGGGTTCTGGGTTTAGGGTTCCCAGGCAATAGCAGGGTGTTTTCTCATGCCTAGACTCATGCAGTGCCCTCTGCCAGTCCTCTCCTTTGCACCCAGCAATTTCGGGTGTCTTTATGCCTCAGCTTAGATATCTCTCTGGGGTTCGGTGCTCCTCCTTGGGGCGCCCATAGGCTGCATCTGTCCCTGACAAGGCACACAAGATATTGAACTATAGTTGCTTGGTTACGGACAGTCGTCTCTGTGAGCTTTGAGGGCAACTGCCATGTATTATGCATCTTTTGAATCCCCCTAGCCTAGCCGGGTGCTAGCCCAAGTTAGGTGCTTATTACAGATTTGTTCAGTTAGCGAATGAATCAATGAATAAACTGGCAATTCGTGTCTGGTTCATGGGCACCAAAAACCGTGCGAAATGGATAAATGAGCAGGTAATGGCAGTACAAAGTTCGGATCTAGAGAAAGATCCAGATTAGGGAGTTCAGAGATGAGTAAAACGCAGACCCAGCCATCAGAGAATTAACAAGGAAGATAAATCTCTTCAAGAAGCCAGCCGGAAGGATTAAAAGAGAGTCGTCCAAGTCCCGGCCGGCCCCGGGGGCGGGTCCCTGTCTAGCCCCGCATGCTCCGCGCCAATGGGCGGTATTGTTGATCACGAGTCTCCGCCCCCTTCGCCTTGAGGGGCGGGGCCGGCCACTCCCGGAGAGGGGACTACGTTTCCCGGCGCGCCGCGCGGCCGGAGCGAAAGAGGAGCCGGAAGTGTGGCGCGCGAGGTCTAAGGGCGCGAGGGAAGTGGCGGGCGGGGACTAAGGCGGGGCGTGCAGGTAGCCGGCCGGCCGGGGGTCGCGGGTATGGCCGAGGCCAGGAAGCGGCGGGAGCTACTTCCCCTGATCTACCACCATCTGCTGCGGGCTGGCTATGTGCGTGCGGCGCGGGAAGTGAAGGAGCAGAGCGGCCAGGTAAGCGTTCGTGGGCCGTGTGCGAGGGCCGCTTAATTGTGGCTTTCTCTTTACCTCTCTGCAGAAGTGTTTCCTGGCTCAGCCCGTAACCCTTCTGGACATCTATACACACTGGCAACAGTAAGTGGTGGGGCCTATAGGGTGGAGTAGGGAGTTGGTATAGACAGTCACCCTTGTCCTGCAGAACCTCAGAGCTTGGTCGGAAGCGGAAGGCAGAGGAAGATGCGGCACTGCAAGCTAAGAAAACCCGTGTGTCAGACCCCATCAGCACCTCGGAGAGCTCGGAAGAGGAGGAAGAAGCAGAAGCCGAAACCGCCAAAGCCAGTAAGAGCCTTGCAGCTTTGGGAACAGGCTATTGGCTCCTTTAGCAGATGTTTGTTTCTTGCAGCCCCAAGACTAGCATCTACCAACTCCTCAGTCCTGGGGGCGGACTTGCCATCAAGCATGAAAGAAAAAGCCAAGGTGAGTGGGACTGCCTTCCAAGCTATTGCCTACCAGATGTGTCTGTCACTCTTGTTCTCTGTAGGCAGAGACAGAGAAAGCTGGCAAGACTGGGAATTCCATGCCACACCCTGCCACTGGGAAGACGGTGGCCAACCTTCTTTCTGGGAAGTCTCCCAGGAAGTCAGCAGAGCCCTCAGCAAATACTACGTTGGTCTCAGAAACTGAGGAGGAGGGCAGCGTCCCGGCCTTTGGAGCTGCTGCCAAGCCTGGTAAGAAGTCCCCACCTCTAGGAACCTAGTCCGTCCCTCAGTCCCCTCCGTGTCCGATCCTCAGGGATGGTGTCAGCGGGCCAGGCCGACAGCTCCAGCGAGGACACCTCCAGCTCCAGTGATGAGACAGACGTGGAGGTAATTGCCACCCATCCCTAGGAGTTGCCCTCATTCATTTTCTAATTCCATCCTCTTGTTCCAGGGGAAACCCTCAGTAAAACCAGCCCAGGTCAAAGCCTCATCAGTTTCTACTAAGGAGTCTCCAGCAAGAAAGGCGGCCCCAGCCCCTGGGAAGGTGGGGGATGTGACACCCCAGGTCAAAGGAGGGGCCCTGCCCCCAGCCAAGAGGGCCAAGAAGCCAGAAGAGGAGTCAGAGAGTAGTGAGGAGGGATCTGAAAGTGAGGAGGAGGCCCCTGCAGGGACACGAAGCCAGGTGAGGCCTGGAGGAGGGCTGCCCCTTGGAGGAGGAGAGCAAGCTGCCCTTTCTTTTTCACCAGGTAAAGGCCTCTGAAAAAATTCTCCAGGTCAGAGCTGCCTCAGCCCCTGCCAAGGGGACCCCTGGGAAAGGGGCTACCCCAGCACCCCCTGGGAAGGCAGGGGCTGTAGCCTCCCAGACCAAGGCAGGGAAGCCAGAGGAGGACTCAGAGAGCAGCAGCGAGGAGTCATCTGACAGTGAGGAGGAGACGCCAGCTGCCAAGGCCCTGCTTCAGGTGAGGCCTGAGGAGGGAGACTCCATGCAGCCCTGGGCTGTCTCCCCTTGTCTTGTTTCTCCAGGCGAAGGCCTCAGGAAAAACCTCTCAGGTCGGAGCTGCCTCAGCCCCTGCCAAGGAGTCCCCCAGGAAAGGAGCTGCCCCAGCGCCCCCTGGGAAGACAGGGCCTGCAGTTGCCAAGGCCCAGGCGGGGAAGCGGGAGGAGGACTCGCAGAGCAGCAGCGAGGAATCGGACAGTGAGGAGGAGGCGCCTGCTCAGGTGAGGCAGAGGGGAGGGGTGGAGAGTAGCCCGGGCTCTCCCCTCATCCTGTTTCTCACTCCAGGCGAAGCCTTCAGGGAAGGCCCCCCAGGTCAGAGCCGCCTCGGCCCCTGCCAAGGAGTCCCCCAGGAAAGGGGCTGCCCCAGCACCTCCTAGGAAAACAGGGCCTGCAGCCGCCCAGGTCCAGGTGGGGAAGCAGGAGGAGGACTCAAGAAGCAGCAGCGAGGAGTCAGACAGTGACAGAGAGGCACTGGCAGCCATGAATGCAGCTCAGGTGAGGCTGGAAGCCGCCCTGCATGGCCTGTGCCCTCCCTAATCTTGTCCTTTGTGTCTCCCAGGTGAAGCCCTTGGGGAAAAGCCCCCAGGTGAAACCTGCCTCTACCATGGGCATGGGGCCCTTGGGGAAAGGCGCCGGCCCAGTGCCACCCGGGAAGGTGGGGCCTGCAACCCCCTCAGCCCAGGTGGGGAAGTGGGAGGAGGACTCAGAGAGCAGTAGTGAGGAGTCATCAGACAGCAGTGATGGAGAGGTGCCCACAGCTGTGGCCCCGGCTCAGGTGAGGCCCCTTCCTGTAAGGCTCTTTCTTTTTCCCTCTCCCGATCCTGTGTATCTCACTCCAGGAAAAGTCCTTGGGGAACATCCTCCAGGCCAAACCCACCTCCAGTCCTGCCAAGGGGCCCCCTCAGAAGGCAGGGCCTGTAGCCGTCCAGGTCAAGGCTGAAAAGCCCATGGACAACTCGGAGAGCAGCGAGGAGTCATCGGACAGTGCGGACAGTGAGGAGGCACCAGCAGCCATGACTGCAGCTCAGGTGAGGCCTGGGGAAGGAGGCTGCTACATGGCCCTTCTCCAGCCTTTCTTTGGTGTCCCCTCAGGCAAAACCAGCTCTGAAAATTCCTCAGACCAAGGCCTGCCCAAAGAAAACCAATACCACTGCATCTGCCAAGGTCGCCCCTGTGCGAGTGGGCACCCAAGCCCCCCGGAAAGCAGGAACTGCGACTTCTCCAGCAGGCTCATCCCCAGCTGTGGCTGGGGGCACCCAGAGACCAGCAGAGGATTCTTCAAGCAGTGAGGAATCAGATAGTGAGGAAGAGAAGACAGGTCTTGCAGTAACCGTGGGACAGGTGAGGCCTGTGTTTTCTGGGCGGGCCTCAGGTGGAGACACCTCTCTTCCCCTTGTCATCCCAGGCAAAGTCTGTGGGGAAAGGCCTCCAGGTGAAAGCAGCCTCAGTGCCTGTCAAGGGGTCCTTGGGGCAAGGGACTGCTCCAGTACTCCCTGGGAAGACGGGGCCTACAGTCACCCAGGTGAAAGCTGAAAAGCAGGAAGACTCTGAGAGCAGTGAGGAGGAATCAGACAGTGAGGAAGCAGCTGCATCTCCAGCACAGGTGAGGCCTAGAAGGAGCAGGCCCATCCCACCTCTCCCTCCTTAATTCCCTTTTCTCCACTCAGGTGAAAACCTCAGTAAAGAAAACCCAGGCCAAAGCCAACCCAGCTGCCGCCAGAGCACCTTCAGCAAAAGGGACAATTTCAGCCCCTGGAAAAGTTGTCACTGCAGCTGCTCAAGCCAAGCAGAGGTCTCCATCCAAGGCAAGTGGGGCCAGAAGCCACAGGAGGTGTGGGCCTCCAATACTATTATCCCCCTGCAATTCAGGTGAAGCCACCAGTGAGAAACCCCCAGAACAGTACCGTCTTGGCGAGGGGCCCAGCATCTGTGCCATCTGTGGGGAAGGCCGTGGCTACAGCAGCTCAGGCCCAGACAGGGCCAGAGGAGGACTCAGGGAGCAGTGAGGAGGAGTCAGACAGTGAGGAGGAGGCGGAGACGCTGGCTCAGGTGAGGGGGAGGGAATGGAGATCATCCCCTACGCTCTCTCCTCTCATCCTGTTTCTCCCTCCAGGTGAAGCCTTCAGGGAAGACCCACCAGATCAGAGCTGCCTTGGCTCCTGCCAAGGAGTCCCCCAGGAAAGGGGCTGCCCCAACACCTCCTGGGAAGACAGGGCCTTCGGCTGCCCAGGCAGGGAAGCAGGATGACTCAGGGAGCAGCAGCGAGGAATCAGACAGTGATGGGGAGGCACCGGCAGCTGTGACCTCTGCCCAGGTAAGACTTGCCAGGCCTCTGAGCCACCAACAACCACGTGCTTATCCAGGTCTTGTCCCCTCAGAAGGACAGTAACTCCAAACCTGCCAGAAGCAAGACCCTGGCCCCAGCACCCCCAGAGAGGAACACGGAGGGGTCCTCGGAGAGCAGTGAGGAAGAGCTGCCACTGACCCAGGTGCGCCATGCCTTCTCTCTGCAGATGCTGCAACTGGGGGGGTGTTTTGTTTTTGTTTTTCAAGGTGATTAAACCCCCTCTGATTTTTGTCGACCCTAATCGTAGTCCAGCTGGCCCAGCTGCTACACCCGCACAAGCCCAGGCTGCAAGCACCCCGAGGAAGGCCCGAGCCTCGGAGAGCACAGCCAGGAGCTCCTCCTCCGAGAGCGAGGATGAGGACGTGATCCCCGCTACACAGTGCTTGACTCCTGGTGAGCGCAGCCCTTATGCAGTGGTGGGAGGGCCCTGATGTGCCCCCATCTCGCTCCATTTCAGGCATCAGAACCAATGTGGTGACCATGCCCACTGCCCACCCAAGAATAGCCCCCAAAGCCAGCATGGCTGGGGCCAGCAGCAGCAAGGAGTCCAGTCGGATATCAGATGGCAAGAAACAGGAGGGACCAGCCACTCAGGTACCTGGTGGGCAAGGGAGGGTAATGCAGGCTGAGTCTGAGGGCTACCTCTTGCCACCCACAGGTGTCAAAGAAGAACCCAGCTTCCCTCCCACTGACCCAGGCTGCCCTGAAGGTCCTCGCCCAGAAAGCCAGTGAGGCTCAGCCTCCTGTTGCCAGGACCCAGCCTTCAAGTGGGGTGAGCTTGGGGAGCCAGGGGAAGCAAGCCCATCCTTCCATTCCTTCTCCTTTCACCGAATTAGGTTGACAGTGCTGTGGGAACACTCCCTGCAACAAGTCCCCAGAGCACCTCCGTCCAGGCCAAAGGGACCAACAAGCTCAGAAAACCTAAGCTTCCTGAGGTCCAGCAGGCCACCAAAGCCCCTGAGAGCTCAGATGACAGTGAGGACAGCAGCGACAGTTCTTCAGGGAGTGAGGAAGATGGTGAAGGGCCCCAGGGGGCCAAGTCAGCCCACACGCTGGGTGAGGGTGCCAGGGGAAAGGCAAGGGTGGGCGGGGCTACCAACAGGATACTGTGCTTCTCCAGTAGGTCCCACCCCCTCCAGGACAGAGACCCTGGTGGAGGAGACCGCAGCAGAGTCCAGCGAGGATGATGTGGTGGCGCCATCCCAGGTAACTGCAAGGGAGAGGACTGGCAGCCCATAGTGGCAGCCTCTTTCACAATGGGCTTCTTCAGTCTCTCCTCTCAGGTTATATGACCCCTGGACTAACCCCAGCCAATTCCCAGGCCTCAAAAGCCACTCCCAAGCTAGACTCCAGCCCCTCAGTTTCCTCTACTCTGGCCGCCAAAGATGACCCAGATGGCAAGCAGGAGGCAAAGCCCCAACAGGCAGCAGGCATGTTGTCCCCTAAAACAGGTAAGTTAAGGTCTGCAGGAGGGACATAGCAGCAGATCTGTGACCCCACATTCTCTCTCCATAGGTGGAAAAGAGGCTGCTTCAGGCACCACACCTCAGAAGTCCCGGAAGCCCAAGAAAGGGGCTGGGAACCCCCAAGCCTCAACCCTGGCGCTGCAAAGCAACATCACCCAGTGCCTCCTGGGCCAACCCTGGCCCCTGAATGAGGCCCAGGTGCAGGCCTCAGTGGTGAAGGTCCTGACTGAGCTGCTGGAACAGGAAAGAAAGAAGGTGGTGGACACCACCAAGGAGAGCAGCAGGAAGGGCTGGGAGAGCCGCAAGCGGAAGCTATCGGGAGACCAGCCAGCTGCCAGGACCCCCAGGAGCAAGAAGAAGAAGAAGCTGGGGGCCGGGGAAGGTGGGGAGGCCTCTGTTTCCCCAGAAAAGACCTCCACGACTTCCAAGGGGAAAGCAAAGAGAGACAAAGCAAGTGGTGATGTCAAGGAGAAGAAAGGGAAGGGGTCTCTTGGCTCCCAAGGGGCCAAGGACGAGCCAGAAGAGGAGCTTCAGAAGGGGATGGGGACGGTTGAAGGTGGAGATCAAAGCAACCCAAAGAGCAAGAAGGAGAAGAAGAAATCCGACAAGAGTGAGTGACCGCTTCTCCCAGCCCACCCCAAGGTTGTTCAGGAACTTTACTTTACTTCCCTTAGGAAAAAAAGACAAAGAAAAAAAAGAAAAGAAGAAGAAAGCAAAAAAGGCCTCAACCAAAGATTCTGAGTCACCGTCCCAGAAGAAAAAGAAGAAAAAGGTAGAGAGTTCCTGGGGTGTCTCAGGCCAGAATCTGAGAGCCTCTCGTACTTCCCTCCTCACAGAAGAAGACAGCAGAGCAGACTGTATGACGAGCACCAGCACCAGGCACAGGTACGCTTCCCAATCATTCCTGAGCATTCAGGATTTGACATCTGCATGTGTTTCCTTCCCCTAGGGATTTCCTAGCCGAGCAGTGGCCATCCCCATGCCTCTGACCTCCACCGACCTCTGCCCACCATGGGTTGGAACTAAACTGTTACCTTCCCTCGCTCCACAGAAGAAGACAGCCAGCTTCAGGGGTCCCTGTGCTGGCCAAGCCAGTGAGCCTGCGGGGAGGCTGGTCCAAGGAGAAAGTGGACCAGCTCCCATGACCTCACCCCACTCCCCCAACACAGGACGCTTCATATAGATGTGTACAGTATATGTATTTTTTTAAGTGACCTCCTCTCCTTCCACAGACCCCACATGCCCAAAGGCCTCGGGACTTCCCACCACCTTGCTCCACAGATCCAGCTAGGCCTGACCTGTGCCTCATCCCGTGCCGCTCGGTCTCTGGCTGATCCCGAGGCTTTGTCTTCCTCTCGTCAGTTCTTTTGGTTGTGTTTTTTGTTTTTTTTTTAATAACTCAAAAAAAAAATAAAAGACTTGGAGGAAGGGTGCAAGCTCCCAGTGCATCTGGGGCACATGTTTC